TTTCCAGTTTTCTTTTCTTTTTTGGAGGGATGGGGGGGGGTCTCCCCATGTTGCCCAGGCTGGTCTCGAACTCCTAGCCTCAAGCTATCCTATCCTCCCACCTCGGCCTTCCAAAGCATTGAAATTACAGGCATGACCCACTGCGGCTCGCCTCCGTTTCTAACTTAAAAAAATTTTCTTTGGAGGGGAGCCTTAATCCTTTCTATTATCCTGCTAGTAGAATCTTACTACTCCTGAGGGTAATCTTTGTCATAATCCAAAAGCCTTGAATAAAGGCCTATTTGTATAGTTATGCAGAATATATTCCTGGGAGGTTTGCCTTCCTAGGAGCACAGGTCGGCCCTGGGAGGTGGGGGTTGGGGGGCAGGGCTGCATTCTAAAGTCCTGTAACAACGCACAAGTACAACTGAATAGAACTCGGAACAAAGGCATCAGGGCCACGGTGCAAGTCTTTGTTCATCCGTTCCCCGACTGCTCACCCTGTCTGATACCGCTCTTTTCCACCCAGAAAAGCAGCCACTCAAGTTTTAAGAATGGATGTATGCCGCGGACGTTTTCGATTAGGCCGTTTTCTCTCAGGCACTGGAGGATATTCGTGGCTGCAGGAGGCGCTTCCACCCTTTCCTCAACCTAGCAAAGAAGTAACTGAAACTAACCCAAGGGTTACAACCGAAAAGCCCCTTCCAGCTTCAGAAGCAGAACTGGAAGCTCGGATAGACTTCTCCGCCTCTACACTCCTGGAAAACCCGCAGTGGATTTCACCAACTTCAGGATCGGAGCCCAGGCAGGCGAACGTACCTTATTGCGCATGCTCGCTAGCCCCTCCCGCTCGGAGCGGAAGGGGGAGCGCTGGGGGCCTGGGCCTGGCCTGGCCGGGGCGTCGGCACCGGCGGCCATCTTGGCTTCCCGGGGAAAGGCGGCGTGAGGGGAAGAAGTTGTAGGGTGGGGGCAGGAGTGAGGAGGAGGGAAGAGAGAGGGGGAGGAGGCCGCGGCGGGGCAGGGCGGGGACTGCCTGCCTGCCTGGGTTGCGGAAGTGATAGCCGCCGACCGAGCCTGCTGCTTTCTTGCTACTGCTTCGGCTTCCCGGCTACCCCCCGGACGGTGAAGGCGGCCCAGCTGTGGATGGTCAGATAGCCCTTGTCTCCCGCCGCCAATCTCTGGCCCCTAGCAGCACGGAGCAGACGGCGGCAGCAGCAGCAGCAGGCGAGGAGGAAGATGGCGGGACGGCTGCCGGCCTGTGTGGTGGACTGTGGCACGGGGTAAGGGGGCTTACGGGCGGGGGTGGGGAAACGTGAAATCTTTATAAATTATTTTGTTTTGCAGGTATACAAAACTAGGATATGCTGGAAATACAGAACCACAGTTTATCATCCCTTCCTGTAAGTATTTCTTTTAAGCCACAAATGAGCTGGAATTCTTTGACATGTCTAACTTATTTTAAAGGTATTGCTATTAAGGAGTCAGCAAAAGTGGGTGATCAAGCTCAAAGGAGGGTGATGAAAGGTGTTGATGACCTAGACTTCTTCATTGGTGATGAAGCAATAGAAAAACCTACATATGCAACAAAGGTATGTTTTTATGATTTGTATAAATAACATTTTTTAATTTGTATTTCCCTTTTTGTTTTAATAGTGGCCAATCCGCCATGGTATAGTTGAAGATTGGGACTTAATGGAAAGGTTTATGGAGCAAGTGATCTTTAAATATTTAAGGGCAGAACCTGAAGACCATTATTTTCTTTTGGTAAGTTACAAGTTATAATTTCACTGAGGAAATTATCTATTTAAAATGTTATTTATTTCAATAGACTGAACCTCCATTGAATACTCCAGAAAACAGGGAATATACTGCTGAAATAATGTTTGAGTCCTTCAATGTTCCAGGCTTGTACATTGCTGTGCAGGTAAGCAAGTTCATACTTTCTAAGTTTGATTCTTTTTTGCCTTTCTTCTTTCTTTGTGCTCAAGGCTGTTCTTGCCTTAGCTGCATCTTGGACCTCAAGACAAGTAGGAGAACGGACGTTGACCGGTACGGTAATAGACAGTGGAGATGGTGTCACTCATGTCATTCCTGTGGTAAGGCTATTTTACAGTTACTGAACAGAACAAGTAAATTTGGTATCTTTTTTCCCCTCTCTAGGCTGAAGGGTATGTGATTGGCAGCTGTATTAAACACATTCCAATCGCAGGACGAGATATAACATATTTTATTCAGCAACTGCTGAGAGACCGAGAAGTAGGAATCCCTCCAGAACAATCCTTGGAAACTGCTAAGGCAGTAAAGGTAAAAAGTGTGATAGGAGTGTAATTTAGTTAAAAAAAGTTACTTTTGTTTCTTTGTTTTTCAGGAGCGCTATAGTTATGTCTGCCCAGATTTAGTAAAAGAATTTAACAAGTATGATACAGATGGGTCAAAATGGATTAAACAGTATACTGGAATCAATGCTATCTCAAAGAAAGAGTTTTCTATCGATGTTGGTTATGAGAGATTTTTGGGACCTGAAATCTTTTTTCATCCAGAGGTAATTTTTTTTAACGGAATTGTTTAAAAGTAGATCTCTATTATATATCCAACTTATTTTTCAGTTTGCTAATCCAGACTTTACACAACCTATCTCAGAAGTTGTAGATGAAGTAATTCAGAATTGTCCTATTGATGTCAGACGTCCTCTCTACAAGGTATTTATAGCAAAATTGTTATTCAAGGTCTTTTTAAATATTATATTTATTTTCTCTCCACTAGAATATTGTCCTCTCTGGAGGTTCAACCATGTTCAGGGACTTTGGACGTCGCTTGCAAAGAGATTTGAAAAGAACTGTAGATGCCCGGCTGAAATTAAGTGAGGAATTGAGTGGTGGTAGATTGAAGGTTGGTTTTCCCAATTATTGGTGAGAAGGTTGTATGAAGATGATCATACTATGTCTTTCTTTAGCCAAAACCTATTGATGTACAAGTCATTACACACCACATGCAGCGATATGCAGTTTGGTTTGGAGGATCAATGCTGGCTTCCACGGTGAGTGTGATGAAGCTTACTTTTATTTTATTCCCTTATAAAAATACATATTTTTTGTTTTCAGCCTGAGTTCTACCAAGTATGCCACACCAAAAAGGATTATGAAGAAATTGGACCTAGCATTTGTCGTCACAATCCAGTGTTTGGAGTCATGTCGTAAAATTGGCTTCATAGTTATTGGGGTTAGGGAGGTGGGGAAGAGATAATCTTTCTGATTACCTGTTTTGTCTGGATGGCTGGTTTTGAGGTTTTAAACCTGACTTGAAATAGTAACACCAAACATGATTATACAGGAATATTTTAATAAGTGTATCACCATGCAGATGTAGAAGAGAGCGAAAGTGATTGTGTTTTTCTTTAGATTGAATATTTGAATCTTATGTGTAACAAAAAGAAGTGGGTTTTAGTTCTTTCTGTGCCCTGATATTTTGTATATTAATGAATTATCCAAGATTCGATGGGATTTATCAGTGTGTAGATAGCTCTATAATGCTTGAATTGTACACTTCTAAGTGTGCAGTGCAAGAGCTTGTTTATATTTCATACTTTTTATACTTTGAGGAAAAAAAGTCAAAGAAAAATTGTATTTGAGGGAAAAAACCATGACCAAGTAAAGGATAAATTCAAAAAATAGCCTCATGAGACTTGGCATACACACTCGTGGGATTCCAGTTATTATGGAGTGCTTCCATCCCTCTCCACCCCTTCCCCCCAAAAGGTTTTCTTTGCAAGTGCTTTTGGAACTAAGAGCTAGTATCTTGGATTAACTGATGCCTGCTAGTGCTTTCTGATTACTCGCATTCTGTTTCTTGCTTTAAAAGAAGAGTAAAGACAAGAGTGTTGGACCAGTATTGCAGTTCTGTAGTGTCATTTCTTATAAAAAACAAAACAACAACAATAATTTATCAAAATTGGCATATTTAAAGCCTAACATTCTAATAAAGGCACAAATTTCTTTTTAATACTTGTTTCAGCCTCTTTAATCTCTTTATAAGTTAACTAATAAATCTATTTTCTTCAGACTTCTGCAATAGTTCTTTAAAATCACAACAGTTAGCAAGCTGACTTTTGTAATGTGCTCAATACAAATACTTGTGAACTTTTAATATGTTGAGTGCTTTCATTTTGATAACTGGATCTCCATTTGATATTTTCATTTGTATAACTCATTTGCAGTCTGAAAATTTTTTTTAGTGCCAGTCCCTGAACATATCATTGAAAGTTAATTTTCTTTGCATTTTAAAATATCTGGATTATGAAGAAAAAGTGATGAAAATAAATTAAAACTGAATTACCTTTTCTAATGTTTTTTTTTTTTAAGTAATGTAATTCTATTTTGTTTTTATGTATGTGATATCTGTTTCTGTTGAGATTTGGGAGTTATTGAAATCTCTGTAATGTGTATGGTAGAAAATTTCTTGTGACCTTAAAATTTTACCAGTTATTTATAGAAAGAGAAAATGGGAAATGTTTTATAGGCTTTTTACTAGCAGTATCAGTGAACACTTGAACTCCATTATTCATGAAAATAACACGTTAGGATTGGAATACGTCTATTCAAAAGTGAAAGAATATAAAGTGTTTAGTTTTTTGTTTTTACTCTAAAGATAGAATTGGGGAGTAAACTTCAGTTTTTGTTTAGAGTGGATCTGAATATTTAAAATCCTATAATAATTTTTGTGAATCTTCATTCTTTGAGTATGGGATTGTAAAAGACAAACTATATCCTACAGTAGTATCATCATCAGTATCAAAGGTCTCCTTTTTTTACTTGGAAAAGTAATTCACAAACATTATAAAAATACTATTCAAACAGTACCAAAGAGTAGATTAGCAAAAGTAAGTTTTTTTCCCTAGCCTGTCTCATTTTTCCATCATTACACAGACTACTTGGAATGTCTTAGATGTCCTTGTATTGTAATTTTCTGTGTAGGTAGAAATAAATGTAGCTTTCTTATTTTACACAAATAGGAACTTACTGTATATACTGTTCTGCACTTTGCTTTTATTAAAGATCTTTTGATAAAGAACTATATTGATAAGCAGTAAAGATGTCATGCTCCTGGCCCAATAAAATATTGTTAGCATTGTCATAAATATGTCTTTTCCACCGGCGATGGTTGGGTAGTTAAGTGAATAAGCTAGAAAGACATGTTTATAAAGCTATTTGATGACAATCTCAGGCATATTTATACAGAGATGTTCTTAACTGTTTGCTACAAAAACATGAAGATCAAAAACTTTCTTGAAGCTTACGCTTAACTTATTTGGGGAAACAAAACTCCAGCCCTTCTTGTGTATGTTCTGATATCCCTTTGCTCTACTTTTAGAGGAGTGAACCCTAATAGGATGGTAGCAGCATTCTTGTTTCTTTATATCTCTCCTCTGTGATTGTATACCGTTTTTTCAACTTAAAGCAACTTCAGCTGGAAATATGTAGAGGTTGGCCAAGGTGAACTAAATAGTCTGTAACATTGATTAGATATCAAGCAACGTGAGCATGGTAGCAAAAGCACTAACTGAAGCCAGTGATTTAATTTTTAATTCTGATTCTGATAATTGATGATATAGCTCCTCGAACTTTGTTTTTTGTTAAAACTTGGAAAATATATTTGTATTATTTTGGACAAATTATTTGAACTCTCTGGACCTTGATTCAATTTATATATAAGGTAAAGGCATTATACTGGATTATCCTGCAATTTCTTTGAGTTGTTAGAATATAATGTAGCTTATTAATAGCAATATTAGCAGTGTAGTAGATTCTGACTGCAAAACCTAGCCTTTTCTATTGATTCATTAGTGGTAGTAAAGGTATTATCTGATTTATCCTTTTTAATAGGCAGTGCTTTGATCAAGTGGGAAATAGTAATGGACAAATAAAATCAATGATCATTATCTAACTTGATGCCTGCTTTTCAAAAAGTGAGCAAATTTCACATCTTCACCCTTAGACATTAATTCATGGCACCTACTATAAGTACTCATCCTCTTCTTACCTATCTTCTTTTCTATAGGAGATAAAGTGGTTATTCAGACCCCCCAATACAATTTTTTGGTTTGTTTTCACAGCTACTTAAAAGATTAAAATAACTATTCTTGCAGATATTTCTAGGAATATTTTTAGAAATAATATGAAATACAGGGATAATAGGCCAATTATGATCTTTATTTTTAATTTCTACAGAAAAGTACTAGAGAATATATCTATAGAAACTTCTTTCAGATAACCCTAAAGATGATACTAGAATGTTTATAAAATTATTGAGAAGATTATTTGTGTTATAAAGCTTATTTGTACCATAGTAAAGGATGTTTTTGTTCCTCTTCATTCTGGGCTAATCTGTCAATACTGAAGTCCAGTCTTTTCCCCCTTTTCTTACCAGCTCAACCTTGATTCCTGTGACCCATTCTTTCTGATCTTTCGTAGTTCATAGTCACCAGGCATGAGTACCTTGGATAGCCCTCTGAAGTCTGTTACCACCCAGATTTCCAACTCGGGTTAATTGGTACTAATTCTATTAGCTGGTATAAATAATCCAAAATCTGTGCAGACTCTGGGAGCAAAATGTTCTACTCAGTTTGGAATACTGTGCCTTAAAATATATTTCATTGTAACAGCACCTTGTATATATAGTTGGCCAAGGACAGAGTTGTTACAAGTTACGTGGAACTTTCATAGCAAATCTTGACAGTAAATACCTTGTTCTTGTATTAGGTCTATATCCTGAATTGACCTTTAGCAAGAATCTTTAGATCTGCTGGAGGGCTGGGATGGCTTTTGGACTTCAGTGAAAAAGAATTTCTGCTACTCATTGTTGATAACGCTTCAGTACTGTATAAATGTTTATCCTTTTCCACGTAATTTGTTTTCTATGATATGAGAACTTTTATTATAATTTGCCTCAGTCTTGATAGAATCTTAACAAAAATAAAATCTGTGGTCGTCTGAGGTATTCTCCATGCTATAACCCAGTTTAGCTGATGCATTTGGAGCTTGGGTGCTGAAATTAAATATAACCTATTTGAGTTAAGGATTTATTACTAGTGCTCCAGTGGTCACAGGAACAATAAAAAAGGAACAACGATAGAAATACGTGATCTAGGAAAGAAGGCAACTGAAAAACCTGAAAGAAAAAAAATGAAAGATTAAAAGTATACGATATTCTATTTTGATTTAGCAATTACTTGTTTTCTAGTGTTCTGTCAATTTTTGGTGACTTTTATAATTACATTAAAACTAAGATGCTGAATTAAAATAAAGTTTCTCTTTTATTCAAGCACCAACATTCACTTATATTACCTATATATTGCATCAAGTTTTGAGCCTTCAATCCCAGAAGCATTGATTGACTGTCTACTGTGGTTCAAGTACTGTGCATAAAGATGAATAAATATTCTGTCCTTGGCTTAGTCTAATAGTAAAGGCACTCTTAGAGGAGGGACAAATATTTTGCCTAGATAAGATTTGAGAGATAGTAAGTGCGGAATTTCTCTTCATAAAAATGGTAGTGTTAGTTGTTTAGAGGGAGAAGTCCAGCTATGTAAGGTGAAAGTGGGGCTTATAAAAGTGGATCTATTGTTTAAAAATTAGTACTTTGCTCCTAAAATTTTTACCTAAGTGTTACATCCAACAACAGATGAAAGTAATTCGACAGTAGCATCTGCTTTATTCATTTCATATTTCCAGTGCCTGACATATTGCTTGGCATATAGTAGTTTAGTGGATGTGTTTGATGAATGAATGAGTAAAAATTATTTTTCATGTTAAAATAAAACTTTGAATTACATGAGTATACAACTTTTGTTCCTTCAAAATACCCATATTTGTCAAATATGACCGAATTACGACTTTTTTTCTGTTCCACTAGTTTCTACCTTAGAAGTGACATTCTGCGTAAGGTAGTGGGGGATTACTAAGTGATCATGACTTTTCTGAAGCAGGTCTTAAATAATTATCTAAGCCTTCAGTCATTTCAAAATCTCTGTAGTGTAAATGATCACAGGCTCTAAATCAGATTGTTGTACAAGGTAATTGACATGTCCTGAAATGTAACATTCAACATTAACAGTAGAAACAGGCCTCATTTCTCCCTCTGGCTTTTATTGATCAATTTTGATATTGTCCAGATCCCATGTTAAACCACTTGATTTAGAGATGACTTAATTCTAAACTTCCTCCATTTTTAATTAATAAGATTCAAGGTTGCAGTAAATTGTTAATCTTATTTGGAATTATATTAGAAAGTCGATATCGGAATTGGAACCACACATCTTTTTCTTATTGTGGGTACATGGGATCTTTCCCAAATAAATTCCTGAGCAACAAGAAA